TATAACCAGCAGCGCATATCAGCACTTCTCAACATCTTTACTGCAGGACCTTTTCTTCAAATGAAGTCTTACCTGGAAGCCTGACAGATGACGAGGAAAAAGCTGAGTTGCTCTGGGTTGGGCTGTAATAACCCCCTTGTTCCCAGCCCCCTGCTTCTGCTTGCACGGTCCTGAAGAGGGGCTCCACACCCCTGGCTCCTTGGAACCCAGTTTGTTGGGTTATAATAACCGGCCTTGTTCCCAGCCCCCTGCTTCGCCTGTACAGTCCTGAAGAGGGTCTCCACACCCCTGGCTCCTTGGAACCCAGTTTGAGAGCCTCTTGGCAATTATATCCATCTGTCTGTCTCTCTTGTGGTAGCACCTGCTGCTGCTCCCCATGGGGAAAGGTTGCTGATGGTGTTTATTTTTTTTTTAAGCATGAAAACATTTTCTTTTTTCTATCAGTAGCTTGTTTGCACTATGAAAAGGTCAACAGAGAGATCCTTGTCATCTTCCTTCTCCCTGCAGGAGGGTGTCAGGGTGTAAGTGCTCCCTCGCTGTGCAGGGGTTCATTTCATTCATTTCATTACCCTTGCCCTCCTCGAGGTACCTCCGGGAAGCTGTTCCATTTACACATCTGTCAAGTTCTCTGTGCGTCAATTTGCCTTGCTCCTGAAGAGCCACACCCAAAAGGGGCCCCACTCCAGGCAGCGGGGCTTCAGGAAGCGATGAGATGCTGACGCAGGCCCCGTGCACCACCACTGCTGCCTGTAAGGGCTGTTTTGGATACAGAAAATGTGCCCTTTCTAACCCAAAAAATGCTTGAAATGTGTAAAAGTGGCCAGACTAACAGTCCCAAAGAGGGCTGCCCTCTAAGAGGAAGCGTCCCAAATCTGTTCAGTTTTAGAGACTACGTGACTGGGGTACGTGGTGGGGCCTTACCAGACATCCACGAGGAGAATCCAGGCCTTGGTTTGGCTCCAGCTGGGCCTGCCTGGTGGCTGCCACTTATTGACTTAAGTCCCAGTGATTCAGCTCCTCATCTGGAACACCTCGGGTCACCCCCGACAACGGTGGTGGGAGGGAGAGCGGCCTCCTCCTCCCTGGTGGGGCCTGTCTGGGTGAAGCCCCTCTGTTCCCGGTAGGTGTTTCGGGGTCTCATGGCTCCAAGGATTTATTTTATTTATTTATTTTTTTGCGAATAGAGGATCGTCTGCCTTATTGAAACCATCTAATTGGAGATCCGCAGATTAGGCTACCAAGACACAGCTGCCTCCAGCAGAATTTGTGTAGTGGACACTTGTACGTGCACTTTGGAGACAGCAAGCATGAGGCCTGCAGCTGACAGCTTTGAGTGGCTGTGAACCTGACTATGGAAAAGGTATCTCAAAAAATACACTGAAAAAATGCACTCACACTCTTTCGTCTTCCCTCCTTCATCTCAGATGTGACTCCCCACCCCCAGCCGGGTGCTCCGAGCCATGGCCGACACCATCTTCGGCAGCGGGAATGATCAGTGGGTTTGCCCCAATGACCGGCAGCTTGCCCTTCGAGCCAAGTGAGTACCTCTGGGGCCCCCCAGGCCGTCCCCCTCCACGCCGTCTGTGCTGTTCCCTCTCGAGGCTGCAGACGGGCTGGTCCGTGCACACCTACCAGACGGAGAAGCAGAGGAGGAAGCAGCACCTCAGCCCGGCGGAGGTGGAGGCCATCCTGCAGGTCATCCAGAGGGCAGAGCGGCTCGACGTCCTGGAGCAGCAGAGAATCGGGTGAGGCGGGGCCGGGGCCAGCTCAGTGGGAGCAGTCCCTCTGACTCTGTGTCCTGTGCTGCAGGCGGCTGGTGGAGCGGCTGGAGACCATGAGGCGGAATGTGATGGGGAACGGCCTGTCCCAGTGTCTGCTCTGCGGGGAGGTGCTGGGCTTCCTGGGCAGCTCGTCGGTGTTCTGCAAAGACTGCAGGAAGGTAAGACCCTGCTCTGGCCCTGTCATTCTGGCATCTTTACAACCCCATGTCCTCTCTCTTGTAGAAAGTCTGCACCAAATGTGGGATCGAGGCCTCCCCTGGCCAGAAGCGGCCCCTGTGGCTGTGTAAGATCTGCAGTGAGCAAAGAGAGGTAGGGCGTCCAGGGTGACGGTGGGGAGGGCTTGTGCCCCAAGCAGCTCTCTTCCCCCACTCAGGTCTGGAAGAGGTCGGGGGCCTGGTTCTACAAAGGGCTCCCCAAGTATATCTTGCCCCTGAAGACCCCTGGCCGAGCTGATGACCCCCACTTCCGACCTTTGCCCACGGAACCGGCAGAGCGAGAGCCCAGAAGCTCTGAGACCAGCCGCATCTACACGTGGGCCCGAGGAAGAGGTAAGTCCCCTCTGCCTCTCTCCCAGGATGGCTGACCTCCTGTGCTGTGGTCTGTCTCTTCCAGTGGTTTCCAGTGACAGTGACAGTGACTCGGATCTTAGCTCCTCCAGCCTAGAGGACAGACTCCCATCCACTGGGGTCAGGGACCGGAAAGGCGACAAACCCTGGAAGGAGTCAGGTAAGGTGGGGAGTGAAATGCTGCTTATTGGCGATCCACGGGGCCCACACGTGATTTCCCACAGGTGGCAGCGTGGAGGCCCCCAGGATGGGGTTCACCCACCCGCCGGGCCACCTCTCTGGGTGCCAGAGCAGCCTGGCCAGTGGTGAGACGGGGACAGGCTCTGCTGACCCGCCAGGGGGACCCCGCCCCGGGCTGACCCGAAGGGCCCCGGTGAGTACCCAACTGCTGCCTTCTCCCCTCTCCACCATGTGGTGGCCTTTTCTCTCATCCAAAGGTAAAAGACACACCTGGACGAGCCCCCGCTGCTGACGCAGCTCCAGCAGGCCCCTCCAGCTGCCTGGGCTGAGGTGTCTGGTGCCTGGAACAGACTTCCCTGTGGAGGATTCCTGCCAGACCCTGCCCGGCTCCTCCCTGACCGGTCCTTGTGCCCTCACCAGACACCCTGTTGGCCATGACTCAACAAACCAGTGTTGGGAGCCGTCTGCCTCCCCAGCTCAGTGCCTTTCTGCACCCCTTCTCTCCTGGGGAGCTGTCTGCATCCGCCACCCCCTCCAACCACTGCCCTCAGCCCCCGACCTTATTTATTACCCTCCCCTCCCACACCCCCAATCTACCTGGTGATGATTTTAAGTTTGCGCGTGTCTTGGGTTGGGCTGGGGGGTTTCCCACATGCAGTGTCAGAGGGGCCGCCCGGTGGGGCTATCTCCGTTGCTATATTAATGGCAAGACTAAATGAAACCTAGGGCACGGCCTCCGAAGCTGCGTGTGGCCCCTTAGAGGTGAGCATCAGAGCCAGAGCAGTGAGGGGGAGACTCACCCACCCTCTCCCTCTCCCTTCAGCTCTGGGAGGCAGGCGCAGTGCCCCCCTCCCATGGGCTGGCCCAGGACCGTGGGTGAAACCTGGGTCTGTTTAGTTTCTTTGGTTTTTGTATGTTTGTTTGTTTTTGACACAGTCTCGCTTTGTTGCCCAGGCTGGGGTGCAGTGGCACGATCGCGGCTCACTGCAACCTCCACCTCCCGGGCTCAAGCGATTCTCTCACCTCAGCCTCCTGAGTAGGTGGGATTACAGATGCCCGCCACCACACCCAGTTAATTTTTGTATTTTTAGAAGAGATGGGGTTTCTCCATGTTGGCCAGGCTGGTCTTGAACTCCTGGTCTCAAGTGATCTGCCCGCCTCGGCCTCCCAAAGTGCTGGGATTACAGGTGTGAGCCACCGCACCCAATCCTATTAGGTTTCTTTGAATCCCCTCATGGCCTGCCTGGTTTTTGCTCAGCCTGTCTTCAGCTTGAGGAGCTGGGAAGCTCTGGTGGATGCTATGAACTCACTTGCTGAAGAGCAGCGTTCAGGTGCATCCCCAGCCAGGGCACGTGGCTCCCTCAGCCATGAATTCACTTCTCTTCAGGAGGTTTGGCTTGGCATGAAAATACTTCATTCAGAGTATGGGCAAATGCTTCTGGAAAACCCTTCCCTGAAGAGAGAGAACGTGTGTGTGTGTGTCGGTGATCACACCCTCCCATCCTTCCTGCCTCCTGCCCCAAACCCCGGGTTCCTGGGTCTGGAAGGGCCTTCTCTCCAAGCTGGGAGCTCCTGGGCCCCCACCATTCACTTTTTGTCCTTGCTGCTGGCAAACAGTAAAGAAACTCACTTTCCCTGTGGCACGTTATGCTTCAGAATTAAAACAATGAAGATTAAAATTTGCACCGAGCCAGTGTGTTGATCGAAGACCACGATTGCCTGTGTTTCTGAGATGCGTCCATGGAAAAATGGAAAAAACTGTGGTGCGTTGACTTGCTGGAACCCTTCCTAAGCCGCAGTGAAAGGAGGGGCTAGATCTGTGTG